GAAAAACGGACACCAGCGGACACGGGGTGCGACCCTAGACTCCCATGCAGTTTCTTATACAGACACAGAGATAGAAAGCAGTACGTGGGATTTCCTTTCCATTAAATACAGGTGCAAACCACATTCTCTATGGAAATATATTGCAAAGGAAATGTTATATAATTTATTTAACAAATACCCAATTACCATCAGCCCAATCGTGGGAATTGGAAAACGACTCAAAGACTGAGAGGAAAAAAAAAAAAAAAGTAGAGAGGAGGACTGGCAGAACAATGGCACTAAAGCTGCCACACTGTGGATTTACTACCTGTGTTATTTTTCCAATTACAGCCATTGTAATATAAAAATTCCGAAAAAAAGGTTGCTGAGACCATTCCTTCGCTTTTTTTTAGAACTGAGTCAACACCCCAAATCAAAGAGAAATATAAACAGGCAGAGCCTGATAGTCCTTAGATGAAACGCGTAAGTGCAGAAACAAAAGAGAAGTGCTTCCCATTCAGGACTTAAGAAAATTCTGCAAAGTGAAAAAGTCCACTCTCAAACCGACCTAAGTGAACGCGTCAGTCTGTGCTGCTGCTGTCAGAGGTGTGAGCCGGGGACTACAGGAATCAGAGTGAAGACAGGAGCGGAGGAAGGGACTCTCGCCTGGATCTCCCGTGCCGACTCCAGCCAGCACGTTTGCTTTGTAATCTATGAATGTTAAATACGGAGGGGTTGCAGAGCAGAAACGCTCGGGGAAGGGGGGCAGGTCCTCTGTACTTAGCAGGGAAGGAAAATGCCGGTTGACTAGTGAGACGAGTGGAGAAACACAGAGCACCCTCCGGGAGGCGCACAGTTCGTTAAGCCCAGGGACATGCTCAATGAACCTTTGCAGCAAGAGGCAGTGAGGCGCTGGACGCGGGCGCCGGTGACAGCGCGGGCGGCCGGGGAGGGGCGAGGGGCCGCCCCGGGAGGACACAGCCAGTCAGAGGCGCGGGGCGCAGGGCGCGCGGACGCATTGGAGGAAAACACGCGAGCCCCAAACACACCAGCCGCAGGAGGCGCCGCACCTACTTCCCAATATAACCAACTACGGCGTGGGGGAGCGGAACTGCGAGAAGGCGGCAGCCAAAGTGCCATTAAAGCTCGGGGCGGAGAGGATGCGTTACCTGGGTCCCGTCTGCTGCGAGAGGCAGGGCAAGCTGGAGGATTCCCTCTGAATGATTAAGAACTCCGCAATTCGCCTCTGCCACAGGCTGCAAAGGACCCGAGGAACCGCTCTCTCTGAACTGTGCTGATGGGCAGGAGGATGGGAGACAGGAATTGAGAGTCACAGAGGAAGGACAGTGGAGTCTGGCATCTTATTGGTAAGTGGCTGACATTCCTTTGCCAGTGACTGGAGAAATTAAGTGATTTTTTTTTTTTCCCCAGGAGCCTCAGCAAATAAATGGCCTAAACAATTGGAAGCCTAGGGATGTAATTGCTGGTCTTCTATTAAAAAGTGAAGGAGACAAGATTTTAATGAAGGTACTCATTCTATTCATAGGCTGGACAAAAATTTATCACAATAGTATATATTATTTCTTAACAGGTGTCTTTAAAGGATTGCCATTTAATGCCATTCAAGATCTACTAAGCATCATTTTTGCATGACTACTGCAAAAGGATTACTTTACAGATACCAGTTCCTTTGTCAAGAGCATACTTTGGACCCTGTTTTCAGAAAGCAGGTATGGTTCATCTTTATTAAACTGCCTATAAATGTTTAAGAAAATTGTTATCTATCTCAAACAGGGCACTCTTTAATGAAGAAACACCAGAGCTGTTAAACACATTGAGACACAGAAGATTCTAGTGACTGAGGATGGCTTCCTCTTGGAAACTAATGCTGTTTCTGTCAGTCACCATGTGTCTTTCAGGTAAAAGTCCTGATTAATTAATTATTTGATTTATTCAGATTTTATTATATTTTTTCTCTTACAGAGTATTCAAAATCTCTTCCTGGTCTCTCCACTTCATATGCTGCTTTGTTAAGAATTAAGAAGAGTTCATCTTCATCTCTCTTTGGTTCCAAAACCAGACCACGATACAGCAGCCCTTCATTAGGAACACTGAGTGCTTCTTCACCCAGCTGGCTAGGGGCAGCTCAGAATTATTATTCCCCCATCAATCTTTATCATTCCTCAGATGCCTTCAAACAAGATGGTAAGTGTCAAAGGAAAATGGCTCCAGATAGAAAATTTAAAATGTGTCTGTTTTGTCTTTACAGAAAGTGTGGACTATGGGCCAGTTTTTGTGCAAGAACCAGATGATATTATTTTTCCAACTGATTCTGATGAAAAGAAGGTAGCATTGAATTGTGAAGTTCGTGGCAATCCAGTTCCCAGTTACAGGTAGGAATTCACTGTTAATCATTTTTCTTAAGTATACATATTTGTCTTCTGATTTTTTCCTAAGATGGCTTCGAAATGGAACAGAAATAGATCTGGAAAGTGATTATCGCTACAGTTTGATAGATGGCACCTTCATTATAAGCAATCCAAGTGAAGCAAAGGATTCTGGTCATTATCAGTGTTTAGCAACCAACACTGTGGGGAGTATTCTTAGTAGAGAAGCTACACTGCAGTTTGCCTGTGAGTAAAATATATGATTTTTCTATATATATCCTTGGATCTAAATGTTTTATTATGTTGACAGATCTGGGAAATTTTAGTGGCCGGACAAGAAGTGCAGTCTCTGTGAGGGAAGGCCAGGGTGTCGTTCTGATGTGCTCTCCTCCGCCACATTCACCAGGTACAGTAGGATCTCATTCTTTGCTGCTGCTGTCTTTCGTTGACCAAATTTTGTGTATTTTCAGAGATCATCTATAGCTGGGTATTTAATGAGTTCCCTTCCTTTGTGGCGGAAGACAGCCGGCGGTTCATCTCCCAGGAGACAGGCAACCTTTATATTTCTAAAGTCCAAACATCAGATGTTGGCAGCTATATTTGTCTGGTGAAAAACACAGTGACGAATGCTAGAGTCCTTAGTCCTCCAACGCCACTCACTCTGCGTAATGATGGTAAGTTGCTTGGCCCGTTAAAATGGTCAGCCTTGATGCTTAAAGACTATTCTTTCTTTCTAAGGTGTGATGGGAGAATATGAGCCGAAAATTGAGGTCCATTTTCCTTTCACGGTTACAGCTGCTAAAGGAACAACTGTTAAGATGGAATGCTTTGCACTTGGCAAGTAAGTACATGTTCTTCCATAATTAAACACAATGTATTAACAGTATTTTTGTTCCCTATCGTAGCCCCGTTCCAACAATCACATGGATGAAGGTTAATGGTTATATTCCTAGTAAGGCACGTCTGCGGAAATCTCAGGCGGTGCTGGAAATACCGAATGTACAGCTGGATGATGCAGGCATTTATGAGTGCAGAGCTGAAAACTCACGTGGAAAAAATTCCTTTCGTGGACAATTACAAGTATACAGTAAGTGTTTTCAGCAAAGCATGATTGCTCTAATCATCCTTGTTTACTGCTTACATACTTACAGCCTACCCACACTGGGTAGAAAAACTGAATGATACTCAGTTAGACAGTGGGAGCCCTCTCCGATGGGAATGTAAGGCTACTGGAAAACCCAGACCCACGTATCGTTGGCTGAAGAATGGAGTACCCCTCTCACCTCAGGTACTGTTGGGAGTTATTAACCTGTTCTGCTGTTCTAGATCTAATTTTTTTAATTCCATTACAGAGTAGGGTTGAGATGGTTAATGGAGTATTGATGATCCACAATGTGAATCAATCAGATGCTGGAATGTATCAGTGTTTGGCTGAAAATAAGTATGGAGCCATTTACGCTAGTGCTGAGCTGAAGATTCTAGGTATGCAGTTTCTAAGTGAATAAATTGAAAAACTGGTAGAAACTAACATTTGCTTTTTTAATAGCTTCAGCTCCCACTTTTGCACTGAATCAACTGAAGAAAACAATAATTGTTACCAAAGACCAAGAAGTTGTCATAGAGTGCAAACCCCAAGGCTCTCCAAAACCAACCATCTCTTGGAAGAAAGGAGACAGAGCAGTTAGAGAAAACAAAAGGTTAGAATCTATTTTATAATTCAAGTTCAACAAGAAAAAAAAACTGTTTTTAAATAATTTTCAGAATAGCTATTCTTCCAGACGGGAGTCTACGGATCCTAAATGCTTCCAAATCAGACGAGGGAAAGTACGTTTGCCGAGGGGAAAACGTCTTTGGTTCTGCTGAAATTATAGCTTCGCTATCTGTAAAAGGTAAGACAGCACGGGTAAATGTTTTACAAGCATTATCTTAATTAACGTATTTTTATTTCTATAGAACCTACAAGGATAGAACTTACTCCTAAAAGAACAGAATTGACAGTGGGAGAAAGCATTGTCCTTAATTGCAAAGCAATTCACGATGCTAGTTTGGATGTCACTTTCTACTGGACTCTGAAAGGACAGCCTATTGATTTCGAGGAAGAGGGTGGACATTTTGAAAGCATCAGGGCCGTAAGTGAATACACTTTTATTCTTTTAGTAATCATTTTAAACTGGCACTTCATCCCTCTTTCAGCAAGCATCCTCTGCAGATTTAATGATCAGGAACATCCTTCTGATGCATGCTGGGAGATATGGCTGCAGGGTACAGACCACAGCAGACAGTGTGTCAGATGAGGCAGAACTTCTTGTTAGGGGTGAGTATGCTAATAGTGCAGTCTGAAGACATGCTTAACTTTATCCATTGCCTTTGACCTATAGGACCCCCAGGCCCACCTGGGATAGTAATTGTTGAGGAAATAACCGAAAGTACGGCCACACTGTCCTGGAGCCCAGCAGCTGACAACCACAGCCCAATCTCCTCCTACAACCTTCAAGCTCGCAGCCCATTTTCCCTGGGCTGGCAAACAGTAAAGACAGGTAAGAGGCACTAAAGCAACATCAGATATAACATAATGACATGAAATTTCCTTCCTTTCTATAGTCCCAGAAATCATAACAGGGGACATGGAGTCAGCCATGGCTGTGGACCTAAATCCCTGGGTGGAATATGAATTTCGAGTGGTAGCCACCAACCCTATTGGGACAGGAGATCCAAGCACCCCATCTCGAATGATCCGCACAAATGAAGCAGGTAAAAATTTGGAAGAGTCAGATTGGATTTGGTCTCCTCACTCTCCACCCATTTTTATCCACAGTTCCGAAGACAGCACCCACCAATGTAAGCGGAAGAAGTGGAAGAAGGCATGAGTTAGTCATTGCCTGGGAGGTAAGAAAAACACATCCTCTCACAAATTACTCTGCTGATAATTAATTATATTTTTCTTCTTTAGCCAGTATCTGAAGAGTTTCAGAATGGGGAAGGCTTCGGCTATATTGTGGCTTTCAGACCCAATGGAACACGTGGCTGGAAGGAAAAAATGGTGACATCCTCTGAAGCTTCCAAATTCATTTATCGAGATGAAAGTGTCCCTCCTCTTACTCCCTTTGAAGTGAAAGTTGGCGTTTATAACAATAAAGGAGATGGGCCTTTTAGTCAAATTGTGGTCATCTGTTCAGCTGAAGGAGGTCAGTTTTTTTATTCCTATTATTTTTATTTATTTATAATTGTGGTTTATTTTCCTTCATACAGAACCCAGTGCTGCTCCCACAGATGTCAAGGCGACAAGTGTGTCTGTGTCAGAGATTCTTGTTGCATGGAAACACATTAAAGAGAGTCTAGGAAGACCACAGGGATTTGAGGTATGAACAGAATGATTGAAAATAAGCCTTATAATTAACCTGCCATGTGATAATTTGTTGATAGGTTGGTTACTGGAAAGACATGGAACAGGAAGATACAGCAGAAACAGTCAAAACTAGAGGGAATGAGTCTTTCGTCATCCTAACAGGATTAGAAGGAAATACGTTATATCACTTCACAGTGAGGGCTTACAATGGAGCTGGATATGGGCCACCTAGCAGTGAAGTGAGTGCAACCACCAAGAAATCCCGTAAGTGACCTGGGCTTTTTGTTTGTTTCAGATTGTCAGTTCACTTTCACTTTTTATTTTGCAGCTCCTAGTCAAGCACCTAGCAACCTCAGGTGGGAGCAGCAAGGCTCTCAGGTTTCTCTGGGCTGGGAACCCGTCATACCATTAGCCAACGAATCTGAAGTTGTGGGTTACAAGGTCAGTATTTCTTCACTCTTTTGCATAGATACATCAAATGTCTAAACCTTGTTATTACTCTCAGGTTTTTTATAGGCAAGAGGGTCACAGCAACAGCCAAGTTATTGAAACACAGAAACTTCAAGCAGTAGTACCACTCCCAGATGCTGGAGTCTATATTATTGAAGTTCGAGCATATAGTGAAGGAGGAGATGGAACAGCTAGTTCTCAAATTAGGGTACCATCATATTCAGGTAAGTTTTGACACAGTAGATTTAATTTGCTGATTTGCTCCATTTGATGCTTCTTTTTTCACAGGTGGAAAAATCACAAGTGCACAGTCGACCCTTCACTCTCTCTCCACATCTTCGTCATCAGTCACCTTGCTCTTGGCATTGATGATTCCTTCAACTTCCTGGTGAAAACTGCTGACTTAATTTGCTTTTGTTTGCTTTAGCTTGGTAACAGCGGTGAATAGAGTGTAGTGTAAGTGGAGAACCAGGATCCTGAGATGAGCTTGAGCTTTAAAAACTTGGGACTATACATGGTGAACTTACAGGAGGTTAGGGGGGAAATATTACTTATCCATCAGGTTTCTCTTTGGTTTTTGTAAACGGAGAGGACAGTTCTTAGTCCAGTAAAAATATGCAGATTGTATGTAATGAATTTTTGTAAACAAAGGTAATTTCTGTCAAATGTATTCTTTACTTTTTTAATATGTTGGGATTTTATTTTATATCTGATGACTCCGAGTGTGTGCCATCCATTTGTTAAGTAACTGGCCTTTAGCAGATCTGTTTCAAAAACAAATACAAAAATGAGAATGAAAAGTTTGCTTAAGACTAAGTCCAGTGTTTTTCATTTTCCCTTTGGCTGAATATTTCAATTGACAAACCAGCAGGACATATGAAAAATGCTTCAGTGATGTGGTCCATTATAAGATAAGTACACAAAAATTTTCTTGAAAAATATTGTATGATTGCATAGTGAAATAGCAAGATTTGTCAATATGCTATTCTATATGCACCCCTAGAGCAAGTCATTAGGGTAGGGAATAAGCCATTTACATTAGTGCAAGATAGAAAGCGAGTCCAGATGAATTTCAGTGCTATAGTTTTTCATAAAGTACTATGTTATCTAGCAGCAAATATAATAAATATTTATTTTTAATAACAAAAGATGGTTTAACATCACCAAAAAATATGATCACTAAAAACTGCAGACATGCTGGCATGGGTGCTAACTTAAAAATGAGATGAATATGGGACAGAGCGTTTCCATTTCTTTACCTACTGCCAAAACAGATGTTGAATTAGGTCCAAGGTTTTCTTCTAATTGCAAAATTTTGCAAAAATTTTAAGGGCAATGAAAATTTGTTGTGCAAATAATTATGCATAGTCTGTAGATTAAAATGGTTCAAGTATAACAAATAAGTTTTGATTTTTAAAAACAGTTCCATGCATCACATACCACTGATAAAATCAACTAGTAAAATAAAGACAGTCTTTCTTGGATAAATTGAATTTTTAATTAAGCTGTGGAAACATGGCATCAGTACAGGGATTCAGCTAGTCTAGCCAGCTATGCACTGTTTGATTCTGTGGCTTGGGAAGTAATCCTTATTTGCTATTTCAAAGAGTCATCTTGAGCCTGAGAGATCCTAGAGAGTTGTTGGAAAATGAGATGAAAATTTTCTACTTGATGATATCTTAAAGAAGTTCTAACAAGCACAAGAATGTGCCAGAGTTGGCATCATACCCATGAAGATGCGTGAAAGGATAGTTATTGCAAAGTCATATGCCAGAGAAGAGCCTGGAGAAACTATGGTTTTATAGGCGATGTTAACAAGAGAACAAAAATTGGTTTTATAATTTTATATAATTTAAACTTGTTAACTGTATTTGCTTCATTAATAACAAGCAAAATGAAACAATATGGAGCTCAAATTGCTAGCTCTCAAGGTTAATCCTTGTAGAATCAGAGAAGTGATTGAAGTTTCTGTTCTGAACATCCTGAAAGAATAGTTTCAGAGCCACAGTAAAAGTCTGTATGTAGGTTACATATTCTCTTTGGGGAAATGATGTAAGACACCCTAAACAAACAAGAAATTAGTTAAAAGACTCACTCAATGATATTATAGTAAATACTACAGATGGTAAGTATTTAAGCCTGTAAGTAAGTAATTATGACCAAGTGGCCTTTCTTGAACGCCTCCTTTAAAGTGGGAGAGGCTGGACTTTGCAAAAACAGGGATGCTAATTGTTTAGCTGGCAAAACATGAGCTCTCCCAAGTATAGTTTACCTTTATGAATTGTGCATCTGAATAAAAGACAGAAAGAATATTTTTAATGCAAAATAATTTTACGTATTTCATGAATCAAGCCATTTTCTTCATTTTCCATGGTGGTGTACACCAGATTTAGTGAAGGACTTTAAGAATCAACTTCTTACTTACACTCTCAGAAAGCAAAGCCCAGTAAAATATTAAACAAATAAAATGGCAAATTTAAATTAACCAATATTTTTAATTAGCTGATGGATGGTACGTATCTGACAGAGTATTTACACATATAGAATGTCTGATGTATTCTTACAGGAATCAGAGATATGGAATGTTTTTACTTAACATACACAGAATATGTATTTTGCATCATAAACCTATTTAAAAAACAGGTTTTCAATGTTTATGTACTTATGTGCTGCATATCTGTTACTTTGTAGAAACCAGAAGAGCATTCTTATCAAGGTACATTATTTTTCAGCTACAGTACTGAGTTTTTTCTGCTATGGGATAGTAACCACAGTCTTAAATCACTAAAGAGACTGTATTTTTGTATAATGTCCATTGAATATGAAGAAAGCAACAGTCCTTATAATTAGAAATTTCATGAAAGCAAAAGTTTTGCATACCCAAATGAAGGTACTGTGGACCCCATGTCAAACTGTTAAATATATTGTGTACGATCTGTATATATACTATATATAAGGCATATACCGTGTGGAAGGCACAGTCAAATAATAGTTCTGTGTACTGTTCTTGTAACATTAGATCTTTTTAATAAATAATTCTCTTTTTATTGACTTTTATCTTCTCTCCTGTCAACTATATGAATGACATT